AATGATATTAATGTGTCAGAGCACCTAATCAATGGGGAGAAATTGGGGCAGAAGAGAAGAAAAGCGGAACCAGTGTAGATAATGCAACAAATGAATGGAAACTACATACTGTTTTTTGCAGCACTTACAGTCTAGTGGGGGAATGGAAAGAGGAGAGCTGTTTATAGAGTGCTTGCCGTGTGCCAAGCCCCGTGCTGATTACCCCTCCAGTGTCACTTCATTTAGCCTTCTACTCAAGAAAGAATTATGATCCCATTTTAGAGATGACGAAACAGAGATAAGAGGGGTTAATCACACCAAGTCAGTAAATGGCACAGATAGAAATTGAATCTTGCGTCTTTCTAATCCCAAAGTTGCAGTTGTTGACATGAGGCCGAACTGGAAACTGAAATCACTTAAAGCTCACTTACCACTATGAACAAGAGACACGGCGTATAAAAGCATGATTAAAGAGGTCTTGATCATCAAATGCGGCTAGACTGGGGAGTTTTGGCGATCCATAAGGGCTGTGATTTGATCATTTTGTAGTATATGTCTGGCCACAATAGATGCACCCACAAGTGTTTGTCAGAATAAATGATAAGCTGCCATGCTTCATTCTTTGGGATGCTCCTTTCTGACCAAAAAAGTTATTTGGTGTATATCCAGATTCATTCTGAAACATAAATGTTCAGCTATGGTATTTACTCAAACAGGTTTTTCTTTCTCAGCTGCTGGCGTTATCTTTTTCCCCTCCCAGCTGAGGGTGTAAACTCCAAGCCAATGCACCGAACCTGACCCAGACTCAAGGTGTTTTCATAAGCTGCTGAAAAGCATTTCCAAAACAAAAGATAACTAGATTATACTTTAAACTTCTGGATTTCGCTTAGCTGTAGTTTAGAGGAAATCGACTAATAAAGATCCTAAAGTTATACACTACAGGACAGTACAACTTAACCAGAGGAAAGACATTGGCCTGAAGAATTTTGAGCCTCGGCGCTTGCCGTTGCTCATCTGCTGCGGCGCTGGTCGCGCCTGCGCTTTGGTTCTTGGAAGGCGGTGCTCTGAGAAGCCGGACTACGCGGCAGCGGCTCTTCAAAGCGGAGCCGGGAGTTTTTGCTACAGTTTTCGCCACCATGAGTCGCAGCTATAATGATGAGCTGCAGTTCTTGGAGAAGATCAATAAAAACTGCTGGAGGATCAAGAAGGGCTTCGTGCCCAACATGCAGGTAAGGCAGGAGAGCAAATGGCGGGGCCTTCCCAGACATTGCTTTTCACTTTCCTTGGTACTAGGTTGAAGGTGTTTTCTATGTGAATGATGCTCTGGAGAAATTGATGTTTGAGGAATTAAGGAATGCCTGTCGAGGTGGTGGTAAGTACATTAGAGTTTCACTTGTGTTAGTATGTCTTTTCTAATACCCAATTTTTGTCTTCAGGTGTTGGTGGCTTCCTGCCAGCCATGAAACAGATTGGCAATGTGGCAGCCCTGCCTGGAATTGTTCATGTGAGTCAGAGTTCAGAACTTTAATCATTTATCACTTGTATTTCATTTTCTAATTCTTTTTCAGCGATCTATTGGGCTTCCTGATGTCCATTCAGGATATGGGTTTGCTATTGGGAACATGGCAGCCTTTGATATGAATGACCCTGAAGCAGTAGTATCCCCAGGTAAGATCACTGTGGACATCTGCTGTTAAGTGGCTGGTTTTGCTAACTTTTCTCTATTTTGTAGGTGGTGTCGGGTTTGACATCAACTGTGGTGTCCGCTTGCTAAGAACCAATTTAGATGAAAGTGATGTCCAGCCTGTGAAGGAGCAACTTGCCCAAGCTATGTTTGACCACATTCCTGTTGGGGTGGGGTCAAAAGGTGTCATCCCAATGAATGCCAAGTAAGAGCACACGTTTCCAGTACATGGTATGGTGAGATGACTAGCACCTTTTATACTTATCCAGAGACTTGGAGGAGGCCTTGGAGATGGGGGTGGACTGGTCCTTAAGAGAAGGGTATGCCTGGGCTGAAGACAAGGAGCACTGCGAGGAGTACGGAAGGATGCTGCAGGCTGACCCCAATAAAGTTTCTGCAAGGGCGAAGAAAAGAGGCCTTCCTCAGGTAACTCACTTTGGAGGGGCAACATGTTAATTAACTATCTTACCAGACATTTTTACATTTGCAGTTGGGGACCCTGGGAGCAGGCAACCATTATGCAGAAATCCAGGTTGTGGATGAGATTTTCAATGAGTATGCTGCTAAAAAAATGGGCATCGACCATAAGGGACAGGTGTGTGTGATGATCCACAGTGGAAGCAGAGGCTTGGGCCACCAAGTAGCCACAGGTATATTCTAGACTTTGTGCTAAAATGTACATAACTGGTTTGGACTTTGTGGCTCTTGTTCCAGATGCGCTGGTAGCTATGGAGAAGGCCATGAAGAGAGACAAGATTATAGTCAATGATCGGCAGTTGGCTTGTGCTCGAATCGCTTCCCCAGAGGGTCAAGACTATCTGAAGGGAATGGCAGCTGCTGGGAACTATGCCTGGGTCAACCGCTCTTCCATGACCTTCTTAACCCGTCAGGTACAGTAGAAGTTGCTCTTCTGTTCCGAGTCTGGCTGCTTTTATCTTCTGTGTTTTCTCCTAGGCTTTCGCCAAGGTCTTCAACACAACCCCTGATGACTTGGACCTACATGTGATCTATGATGTTTCTCACAACATTGCCAAAGTGGAGCAGCATGTGGTGGACGGAAAGGAACGGACACTGTTAGTACACAGGAAGGGATCCACCCGCGCTTTCCCTCCTCACCATCCCCTCATTGCTGTTGATTACCAAGTACGTAGCTCTACGTTTGTAGTTTTAAGCAGTTTTAACATGTTTGATTTATGTGCATCCTCAGCTCACTGGACAGCCAGTGCTCATTGGTGGCACCATGGGAACCTGTAGTTATGTTCTTACTGGCACTGAACAGGGCATGACTGAGACCTTTGGAACAACCTGTCATGGAGCGGTAAGGAAAACAGAAACTTCCTTAGAAATGCTTTAAAGTAAAGTTCATTCCTTTCCCATTCTAGGGCCGTGCATTGTCCCGAGCAAAATCTCGACGTAATTTAGATTTCCAGGATGTCTTAGACAAATTGGCAGATATGGGAATTGCGATCCGTGTTGCCTCACCCAAACTGGTTATGGAAGAGGTAAGTGAAATTTTGATAAATACATGAATATTACTTGTACAATGTTTAAATTCCTCTCCTGCAGGCTCCTGAGTCCTATAAGAATGTGACAGATGTGGTAAATACCTGCCATGATGCTGGAATCAGCAAGAAAGCCATTAAACTGAGACCAATTGCTGTGATCAAAGGATAGAACCTTGGACAGCAGGGCTGCCTGACACCACCAACCCTCTCTGAAGTGGAAGTGGACTGACATGCTCTTCTGACATCAGACTCAAGGCGGGACAAGTTGCAAAGTGTGCAGCTGTAACTGCTCACGCCAAAATGGCTGATGGGGAGGCTGCTGCTTTCAGGGGCCCGTGCTTGTAAAATAACCTTCCAGGAAGAGGCACATTGCCCACCTTTGGAAAGGGAGGAATATGCCTTCTCCTTGGTTGTTCCACAGAGTTTTAGGAAAATCTGTTAGGGATGGGTAGATGTCAAACTGCCTTACGCAGTCATACTGATCTTTAGCCATCAGATTGATCTTCTTCACACCAAGCTCTGTTTACATTCCGAGAGGTGTCATGAAGAAAGTTCTGTTCAATAAGGTTTTGGAATGTTTCCTTTCGTCTGTTGCTTTGTCAGTTTGTCCA